AGGTCTGTCTACCTGTCCATGACAGATAAAAGAGATTAGCTCCTGTCTGAAAATGTTTGCAAAGTAGTGTAATTCTCCTAGTCCTTCCTGAAGCTTTCCCAAAGAAGCAAAAATATTCAGACATAAAGCTACCAGGAACTCCAACCTGTTTGATCACTATTCCCTTGCTCACCAACCTAGTCATCTTTCAGCTACTCCATGCATGACTTGTGCTGAGCTATTAGCTCCCACATGAATACAAGCAATTCTTATACCTGCCTAATTCAGATGATCTTTCTTAGGGTTTGAAGTCCCTGGGGATCCGAAGCTGTCCTAGGTATACACTTCTCTCAACCCAGTCCAGCACAAAAGGAGACGACTAACGATGAATGAAATTGAGAAATCAGCCCACACTGGTAATCTTGGAGGAATTTGGTATTCTTCGTGAAATAAAAGAGGCGCAAAGGGGCCCTGGATTAGGGTCCGGAGAGAGGGGTTTTATCCCAGCACTGCCCCTAACCAGCTGAAAGGTAGGTGGTCCAATCACATCAGCTCTCCGAGACTCAGTTTCCCCATCTATAAAACAAGGAGTAGGCTTGACGGTCCCTGTCTCACTATAATTTCCCAATCGAGGTTCAGGGAGAAATCCACAAAACTAATAAAACTTCTTCACGGACTGCTAAATGTGAACTCACTGGTCAAGGCTGCAAGATTTGCTCTTTGGGTCAAGGCAGTAGGGGCGGCCACAAGGAACCAATCTCAGTTAAGTTATTAATGCACTTTGCCCAGACTAGTAACTCTCCCCTGACGTTCCGCATTTCCCTTGCTTCTCCCGGAAACGTGGGGCGCCCAGGAATCCTAAACTTCCAATCCCTAAGCTTCCAAACCCCGCCCCTGGGAGGGGAGGGGGCGCGGAGCCGGGCCTAGTCGCGCGCCTGCGTACTGCGGTCAGAGGGCCGAGGCCTGGGGGCGAGCTGGGGTCGTGCAGTACAGCCTCTTTCCGGCAAATCACGCGAGATTTCGTTCACCCGGGCTCCACAGGGTCAGTGACGCGCGAGCGGCTCCCGCGACTGTGGCTCCCGAAGCTGCTTCGGGCCCCAGCGGTGAGGAAGAAGACTCTCAACCAGGGTGACTTCTAGGCGTCCTCCCGGAGCTACCGGGGACACTGGCGTTATTGCCCGCAACACTGAGATAGGGAATGCTCGAGAAACAGAAGCAGGTTTTGGGGTTTTTTTTGAATTACTGGGGGAAATCTTGTGATTTAAAAATTTTTTTATTTATAGGAGTATTTTATACAGAAATCTTGTGAAACCACTGCCCAACCAGAGCAATGATTGTTCAAAGAGTGGTATTGAATTCTCGACCTGGTATGTATTTGCGATGAATGAACAACTCTGATTTTTAACTTTATATTTTTGCATAATATTTTAGGAAAAAATGGTAATCCAGTGGCAGAGAATTTCCGAATGGAAGAAGTCTATTTACCAGATAATATTAATGAAGGACAAGTACAAGTTAGAACTCTTTATCTTTCTGTGGATCCTTACATGGTAAGAATCAGGATGTTGTAACTTGGTGAAAAGATAAAATTATCTTAATGTTTTCTTTTTTCAGCGTTGTAGAATGAATGAAGACACTGGCACTGATTATATAACACCTTGGCAGCTATCTCAAGTCGTTGATGGAGGAGGTATTGGAATTATAGAAGAAAGCAAACACACAAATTTGACTAAAGGCGATTTTGTGACTTCTTTCTATTGGCCCTGGCAAACCAAGGTTATTCTGGATGGAAATAGCCTTGAAAAGGTGATATATATATGAACATATCTGATTTTTTTTATTTGTTTCTTTGCTTGTTTGTTTGTTTTAGAGATGGGTTGTCACTGTGTTGCCCCGGCTGGTCTCAAACTCCTAGGCTCAAGCAATCCTCCCACCTCAGCCTCCCAAAGTGCTGAGATTACAGGTGTGAGCTTGAAGTTTTTATAGCTAAAGGAAAGTATTTTTAAAGGGTATATATTTTATTTTAGGTAGACCCACAACTTGTGGATGGACACCTTTCATATTTTCTTGGAGCTATAGGTATGCCTGGTTTGACTTCCTTGATTGGGATACAGGAAAAAGGTCATATAACTGCTGGATCTAATAAGACAATGGTTGTCAGTGGGGCCGCAGGTGCCTGTGGATCTGTGGCTGGGCAGGTAAACTTTCTGAGAATTATTTGATTTTCTGAAAAGCCATTTAATCTTCAAATTTCCCCCCTAGATTGGCCATTTCTTAGGTTGTTCCAGAGTGGTGGGAATTTGTGGAACACATGAGAAATGCATCCTCTTGACCTCAGAACTGGGCTTTGATGCTGCAATTAATTATAAAAAAGACAATGTGGCAGAACAGCTCCGTGAATCATGCCCAGCTGGAGTGGATGTTTATTTTGACAATGTTGGTGGTAACATCAGTGATACAGTGATAAGTCAGGTTGTTTGCTGATTTCTATAACAAATTTGAATGGGATATTTTATCATTATTTTTCTCTGTGCAGATGAATGAGAACAGCCACATCATCCTGTGTGGTCAAATTTCTCAGTACAACAAAGATGTGCCTTATCCTCCCCCGCTATCCCCTGCTATAGAGGCAATCCAGAAAGAAAGAAACATCACAAGGTGTGTTCTTCCTCTTTGCCCTTATTACCAGGTCTGATCATTATCCTTTTCTTCCTCACTGCAGGGAAAGATTTCTGGTATTAAATTATAAAGACAAATTTGAGCCTGGCATTCTACAGCTGAGTCAGTGGTTTAAAGAAGGAAAGCTAAAGGTAGAACTTCTATTCTTTATCAATATAATTCTAGACTATTAAATCTAGCTATTTTGATTTACAGATTAAAGAGACGGTAATAAATGGGTTGGAAAACATGGGAGGTAAGATGAATGTAGACTTATTATATACACATCTTTTCAGATAACCTACTTTCTCTTTTTCCAGCTGCATTCCAGTCCATGATGACAGGAGGTAACATTGGAAAGCAGATAGTTTGCATTTCAGAAGAAATCTCTTTGTAATTGCTGTAAATGTCATCAAGGCAATCATAGATTTCTTTTCCATTTTGCATATTTTCAAAGATATGTTAAAAAATCCTTAGACTATACATAGCTCTTGATTTAAATGTGATCATAGGTGTTATTTTTAGTTGCATAGGGTATTTGATACAATCATTAATGGATCATACACAATAGGTTTTTAAAAATTAATAACTTTTAGTAATTACTTTTATTAATTTAAAATAGAACGCTTGAGAGGCACTTTGTAAAGATTTGTTAAACTGGAAACGTTTTACATGATCTGATACAACCATTAATGAATCATACACAATAGGTTTTTTAAAATTAATATTAATAACTTTTATTAATTTAAAATAGAATGCTTAAAATAAAATAGAATGCTTGAGAGGCACTGAGTAAAGATTTGTTGAACTGGAAATGTTTTACATGATTCTTAAACTGAAACTTGGTGTAAAAATAGAATTGAGATGGCCTTTTTTTCACATTGTAGACTGAAAAGAGACTTAATGGTATGATGTGTACATAGGGACTGGGGGCAGGATTGGGGGTTTCGGAGCTTGTGTAACAGTTTTTGGGATAGGAGACCAGCGGTTTTGGGTTGGGATTAGTATGGGAAGATAAATAACTTAGGTTGGTTAAGTTGACAAGATTTACTCCAGAGGATCATCTCTTTGTATTTGCCAAATAATTTACTGTATAGCCTAAAAACTCCATATATATTGAGAAAAGCATATGTTTATTTTAGGTTAGCAGGCACATACTGTCAAGTTGTAAAGATTGAGAGGGCAAACAGATGTAAACATCACTTGTAGGTGATTAAAAAGATTGACAGCCGGGCCTGATGTCTCAAGCCTGTAATCCTAGCACTTTGGGAGGCAGAGGCGGGCAGATCACTTGAGGTCAGGAGTTCAAGACCAGCCTGGCCAACACGGTGAAACCCCATCTCTCTAAAAATACAAAAATTAGCTGGGCGTGGTGGCACACGCCTGTAATCCCAGCTACTCAGGAGGCTGAGGCTGGAGAATCATTTGAACCTGGGAGGGGGAGGTTGCCGTGAGCTGAGCTTGCACCATTGCACTCCAGCCTGGGCGACAAGAGTGAAATTCCATCTCAAAAAACAAAAACAGATTGACAACAAAGACAGTTTCAGAAAATGACAGGACTGGGCAAATTAACAAATGTTTGTAAACATGAATGTTCAGGAACTACTGATGTACCTCAAAAGTTTGTTTTATTAATTGTACTCAACCCTCGCAGAACAGTAAAACTGAAGATTATTGTTTCTGAATGTTTTGGCTTATGATTGTCTACACACTGCCAATATACTTTTGTATGCAACATTTGTAATAAGTAGATTCAAACTGTGTTGGTAATCAGCCTCCCCAGTTTTCGTGAGTGGCCCTTTTTTGTTACTTTTCCTGGACCATTTCATCGCCTGAGGGGGTTTCACTTTTCTCTGTATGTTGCTAACTCCCAAATCTCCATCTGTATTTCTGACCTCTTTCTTGAGCACTGGACCTTTACCTCCAAGTAAATATCCTCAACTCTGGATTGCATCTTATACTCTGCTTTTTTCTTTTC